GAGAGACAAAGATAGGAGACATGGAGAAGGGGTACAAAAAATTAATAATTAAATACGAGTTCCAGAAGGGGATAATACAGCTGACTGCAGAAGAGCAATAATCAAATAGTAGAAGAAAATTTACTACGTTGGTGGAAATTTTTGAATTATCAGATTTAAAGAATTCATGAAATACCAGGTAAAAAGAAATGACAAGAAAGACAACCATATTTAAGTCAGTATCACAATGAAAGCTGCTGAGATTTTTTGTTTTTCGTTTTTTTTGAGACGGAGTTTCACTCTTGTTGCCCAGGCTGGAGTGCAGTGGCACAATCTTGGCTCACTGCAACCTGCCTCCTGGTTTCAAGCAATTCTCTTGCCTCAGCCTCCTGAGTAGCTGGTATTACAGGCGCCCACCACCATGCCCAGCTAATTTTTTGTATTTTTAGTAGAGATGGGGTTTCACCATGTTGACCAGTCTGGTCTCGAACTCCTGACCTCAGGTGATCCACCCGCCTCAACCTCCTAAAGTGCTGGGATTACAGGCGTGAGCCACCGCGCCCAGCCTTGAATTCAGTTTCTAAAAGTAAAAATTGTACAAGTTGGCCGGGCGCGGTGGCTCACGCCTGTAATCCCAGCACTTTGGGAGGCCGAGGTGGGCAGATTGCCTGAGCTCAGGAGTTCCCAACCAGCTTGGGCAAGATGAAACCCCATCTCTACTAAAATACAAAAAAATTAGCTGGGTGTGGTGGCGGGCACCTGTAGTCCCAGCTACTTGGGACGCTCAGGCAGGAGAACTGCTTGAACCTGGGAGGCAGAGGTTGCAGCGAGCCGAGATTGCTCCACTGCACTCCAGCCTGGGCGACAGAGTGAGACTCCGTCAAAAAAAAAAATTGTACAGGTCATATTTACTTAGCACAAAGTAATAAAACTAGAAGTGAATAGCCACAAATGAAGCAAAACATTCTAACCATTTGGAATTTTTTTAAAAACAACAATTTTAGGCCAGGCCCCGTGGCTCATGCCTGTAATCCCAGCACTTTGGGAGGCCAAGGTGGGCAGATCACTTGAGGTCAGGAGTTCGAGACCAGCCTGGCCAACATGGCGAAACCCCGTCTCTACTAAAAATACAAAAACTAGCCGGGCGTGGTGGTGGGTGCCTGTAATCCCAGCTACTTGGGAGACTGAGGCAGGAGAATCACTTGAACCAAGGAGGTAGAGGCTGCAGTGAGCCGAGATCACGCCACTGCACTCCAGCCTGGGTGACAGATAGAGACTCTGTCTCAAAAATAAAACAAAACAAACACTTTCCACCCATGGACACCGCCAAGTCTAAGTCAGAGTCTCCTAAAGAGCTCGTACAGCTGAAGAAGCTCTTCATTGGAGGGCTGAGCTTTGAAACAACCAATGAGAGCCTGAGGAGCCATTCTGAGCAATGGGGAACACTCGCGGACTGTGTGGTAATGAGAGATCCAAACACCAAGCACTCCAGGGGCTTTGGATTTGCCACATATGCCACTGAGGAGGAGGTGGATGCAGCCACGAATGCAAGGCCACACAAGGTGGATGGAAGAGTTGTGGAACCAAAGAGAGCTGTCTCAAGAGAAGATTCTCAAAGACCAGATGCCCACTTAACTATGGAAAAGATATTTGTTGGTGGCATTAACGAAGACACTGAAGAATATCACCTAAGTGATTATTTTGAACAGTATGGAAAAACTGAAGTGATTGAAATCATGACTGACCAAGGCAGTGGCAAGAAAAGGGGCTTTGCCTTTGTAACCTTTGATGATCATGACTCCGTGGATAAGACTGTCATTCAGAAATACCATACTGTGAATGGCCACAACTGTGAAATTAGGAAAGGCCTGTCAAAGCAAGAGATGGTGAGTGCTTCATCCAGCCAAAGAGGTCAAAGTACTTCTGGAAACTTTGGTGGTGGTCGTGGAGGTGGTTTCGGTAGGAATGACAACTTTGGTTGTGAAGGAAATTTCAGTGGTCATGGTGGCTTTGGTGGCAGCTGTGGTGGTGGTGGATATCGTGCAGTGGGGATGGCTATAATGGATTTGGTAATGATGGAAGCAATTTTGGAGGTGGAAGCTACAATGATTTTGGCAATTACAACAATTAGTCTTCAATTTTTGGACCCATGAAGGGAGGAAACTTTGGAGGCAGAAGCTCTGGCCCCTATGGTGGTGCAGGCCAATACTTTACCAAACCACGAAACCAAGGTGGCTATGGCGGTTCCAGTAGCAGCAGTAGCTATGGCAGTGGCGGAAGATTTTAATTAGGCAACAAAGCTTAGCATGAGAGGAGAGCCAGCGAAGTGACAGGGAAGCTACAGGTTACAACAGATTTGTGAACTAAGCCAAGCACAGTGGTGGCAGGGCCTAGCTGCTACAAAGAAGATATGTTTTAGACAAATACTCATGTGTATGGGCAAAAAACTCGAAGACTGTATTTGTGACTAGTTGTATAACAGGTTGTTTTAGTTTCTGTTCTGTGGAAAGTGTAAAGCATTCCAACAAAGGGTTTTAATGTATTTTTTTTTTTTGCACCCAAGCTGTTGATTGCTAAATGTAATAGTCTGATCGTGACACTGAATAAATGTCTTTTTAAAAAAAAAAAACAACAAAAAAACCACCAATTTTAAATAATTCATGGGTCAAAAAAGAAAACAAGACTAAAATCTTGGATTATTTAGAAATTATAATAATGAAAATATTGCATAATGGAATCCATGATATTAAAGCACTTCTCAGAGGAAAAATCCTATAAGTAACCTTATATGCTTTCTTTTTAAAGTGAAAATTAGTAAGCTAAGCATTCAACAAATATAGAAGACAATTAAAGGAAAATGGCAGAGTAAACAATCAGAAATAAGGGAAAAAGAGCTGTACTTTAAATAGATTGAAAAGCTCATTCTTCAGAAATAAAGCAGATACTAATATACACACATTTCTGGCAAAAAATAATTTTTAAAAAAGGGACATCCTCTTGGATGTTTCATAAACAATTCAAACTTAGCTAATCAAATCTGATTTTCCTGTCAAATACTTATTTCTTCTCCTGTTTTAAATCTCAACAAATTGTACCACCATTTAAGTCAAAACCCAGGAGTTACTCTTTTTAAAGAAAAATTTTTGGCTGGGCACGGTGGCTCACACCTGTAATCCCAGTACTTTGGGAGGCCGAGGTGGGTGGATCACAAGGTCAAGAGATCAAGACTATCCTGGCCAATTAGCTGGGCATGGTGGCACGCTCCTGTAATCTCAGCTACTTGGGAGGCTGAGGTAGGAGAATCACTTGAACCCAAGAGGCAGAGGTTGCAGTGAGCCAAGATCGCACCACTGCACTCCAGCCTGGTGACAGAGTGAGACTCCATCTCAAAAAAATAAAAATATTGGCCGGGTGTGGTGGCTCATACCTGTAATCCCAGCACTTTGGGAGGCTGAGGCAGGTGGATCATCTGAGGTCAGGAGTTCGAGACCAGCCTGACCAACATGGTGAAACCCTGTCCCTACTAAATACAAAACATTAGCCAGGTGTGGTGCTACATGCCTGTAATCCCAGCTACTTGGGAGGCTGAGGCAGGAGAATCGCTTGAATCCGGGAGGCGGAGGTTGCAGTGAGCTGAGATTGCCCCATTGCACTCCAGCCTGGGCAACAAGAGCGAAACTCCATCTCAAAATAATAATAATAATAATAATTTGTAGAGGCAGGGTTTCCCTGTGTTGCCCAGGCTGGTCTCAAACTCCTTGCCTCTGGCAATCTTCCCACCTTGGCCTTCCAAAGTGTTGGGATTACAGGTGTGAGCCACCAGGCCTGGCCCAGGATTTATTCTTCACACTTCTCTCCCCCATTCAATCCACTATCAGGATATGTCTCTTCTGTTCCTATAATGAACATGTATGGAATCATCTCCCCAGCATTCTCCCCTTTATTTTCACTTGGAAAATGCCCCTTACTCCCACTCAAAAGTACTTTTTTCTTTTCTTTGTTTTCTTTCCTGTGTCACTCCTTTATTTTGCTATTTTCCCCTCAGGTGCAGAGAATTGAGCCAGTCATACTCGTTTATTCACACTGTCATTAACAAGCCCTTTCTCATTTTATCTTTTCTCTTCATTCCAGTTCCCACTAATGTTCCTTTCCTCCCTCCTTAGGTATTCACTCTAATGTGTTTGATATATGTCTTTGAATATACATGTATCTTTGAATAATATGTAATGTTTTATGTATGTATGTGTTTTAAATGTACCTAATTGATACTGTGTTACAGATCTCATTCTGTTTCTTTTTCATGTTTATGTAAATACTTCTGACTATTGCACACTGTTATCTTCAGTGACCTCATACCCTGGCCACTGGTCCTGGGCCAAGATGGGCCAGAGTCCTTACCCAGAATTTTTTTAACTGAAACTGAGAAAGAAAATTCCCCTTCAGTGTGGAAGCCATAAAATGTAAAACATACGAGCTGTCAGCAGCCACGTGTCAGTTGGTTCCATATGGAACCAACTCGCCTGTGTGAAAAAGAAGCCGACGTGCAGAAAGCAGCAGAGGTGAGAGACTAAGAGTCTGGGAAGCTGTCAAAGCTTTGACCCCTTTCTTATTCCTGGGTTTCAGAACCATGTGTGCTCAGTATTGCATCTCCTTTGCTGATGTTGAAAAAGCTCATATCAACATTCGAGATTCTATCCACCTCACACCAGTGCTAACAAGCTCCATTTTGAATCAACTAACAGGGCGCAATCTTTTCTTCAAATGTGAACTCTTCCAGAAAACAGGATCTTTTAAGGTAACAATCCTTTTTCTCAGTGTATCATGTATAAATATGTGAATTCACCATCCCTCTTTTTCAGATTCGTGGTGCTCTCAATGCCGTCAGAAGCTTGGTTCCTGATGCTTTAGAAAGGAAGCCGAAAGCTGTTGTTACTCACAGCAGTGGAAACCATGGCCAGGCTCTCACCTATGCTGCCAAATTGGAAGGTACTTGATTTCTCAAGGTACTGGGTAGATCTCCTGACTTTTTCCTCTCGTTTTCCTCTCCCAGGAATTCCTGCTTATATTGTGGTGCCCCAGACAGCTCCAGACTGTAAAAAACTTGCAATACAAGCCTACGGAGCGTCAATTGTATACTGTGAACCTAGTGATGAGGTAAGGAGAGCAGTGCTTGGTACCACCTTAACAAATCAATTAAGCTAAATTAATGTACTTTCAGTCCAGAGAAAATGTTGCAAAAAGAGTTACAGAAGAAACAGAAGGCATCATGGTACATCCCAACCAGGAGCCTGCAGTGATAGCTGGACAAGGGACAATTGCCCTGGAAGTGCTGAACCAGGTAAAATAGCTGAGTTCTTCCTGTTTAGCTACAAAACTGCTTACAGTTTATATTTTCACTAAAGGTTCCTTTGGTGGATGCACTGGTGGTACCTGTAGGTGGAGGAGGAATGCTTGCTGGAATAGCAATTACAGTTAAGGTGAGCAGCTTCTGGAGGATTCCCTGCTTCAATTGTTAAGATGTCTTAATATTCCTCTTCCCAGGCTCTGAAACCTAGTGTGAAGGTATATGCTGCTGAACCCTCAAATGCAGATGACTGCTACCAGTCCAAGCTGAAGGGGAAACTGATGCCCAATCTTTATCCTCCAGAAACCATAGCAGATGGTGTCAAATCCAGCATTGGCTTGAACACCTGGCCTATTATCAGGGACCTTGTGGATGATATCTTCACTGTCACAGAGGATGAAATTAAGGTGAGGCTCCAGCAAGAAAAGAAATAGCAAAGTCACTAATTCCTACTCCCTTCCATATCAACAGTGTGCAACCCAGCTGGTGTGGGAGAGGATGAAACTACTCATTGAACCTACAGCTGGTGTTGGAGTGGCTGCTGTGCTGTCTCAACATTTTCAAACTGTTTCCCCAGAAGTAAAGAACATTTGTATTGTGCTCAGTGGTGGAAATGTAGACTTAACCTCCTCCATAACTTGGGTGAAGCAGGCTGAAAGGCCAGCTTCTTATCAGTCTGTTTCTGTTTAATTTACAGAAAAGGAAATGGTGGGAATTCAGTGTCTTTAGATACTGAAGACATTTTGTTTCCTAGTATTGTCAACTCTTAGTTATCAGATTCTTAATGGAGAGTGGCTATTTCATTAAGATTTAATAGTTTTTTTTGGACTAAGTAGTGGAAAAACTTTTATACTTAACTGAGACATTTTGTCAAGGCTAAAAAAAAGTCTTGCAAAATGGGGCAGTGGACTGACAGGCTGACATAGAAAATAAACTTTGCCCAATCACAACTTGTGCCTCCCATCCCTGGAGTACTGACTGGCACCGGTAAGACAGAATCTCTTTGAATCCATTACTCCATGCCCCCTTGAGGCACTGTTGAAGAAATCTCACTTTTCAGCCAGGGTACTGGTTCTGGTACATATGGATCATAAGTCCATTTGGGGAAGACTCGTTTATACAGGTTCATCAGTACTGTGTCTTGAGATTTTAGCTTCCCATCAAAGCTGCATTTCATGTGGCCATGGGTACCTAGAAAGACATCAGAACAAGTCGGTCAAATTAAAAGTAGAAAATTTTAAAGCAATGACTTCCAACCCAACAGTCATTTAGCAACACTGCAGAAATGCAGACATGGTCTCAAATCCCGTGTTTCCTTACCTAAAGGTTCCTTGATATGTCCTCTCCGGCCCCACTTCGTTCTCAGTTCCACTGGTTTAAACCACAGCACATCCTCTTAGAATCAAACACATTAAAGACCAAGATGAAACATTTACCCACAAAATGTAAACCCAACCTTTATACCACAAAGGCAATCAGATCCCATCCTCCTCCTTCATACCCACCTCTGTTGAAGAACATGTAACGTACTACTGCCATCTTAGTAAAAATTTTGAAAGGATGACCACTCAGAACAACTCTCTTGATGACCATTCTGTCTGGATCTACTGACATAAGATGGCCTGTAGCAATGAGGCTGTGCATTCCTAAAGGACAAAAGCAAAGAAGCTATTTAGGAATTTACAGGCCAAAGTCTTCATTTATTGCCCAGTCCATTTAAAGACCCATGCAAGAGCCTGGTTTGTCATCCCTGCCCTAGCCCAATCTGAGGCTAAGATTGGTAAACTGTAAGCCCACACTTAACCTTGTCAATAGGTTCTTGAAAACTTGTACTTCAAGAGAAATGATGTATAACAAAACCATACTTTTTCTCATCAGTTGTTACAAGGAAAGGATGTTGAACAAAAGGCAGTTATTTGAGGACTGGCTATACACTGTTTCACGTAAAAGTTGGAGTTTTCATTGTTCTATTAACAATGTTAAATGAAGACTTACTGTATTTTGAAAACCATCATTACCTTCTCCATACCATTTGGCTCCCAAATTTAAATAAACAAGAGAAAACGGTGTTCATCTATTAAGGACCTGCAGGGTCTGTTCATCTCTGTGGCTC